CCACATGCTGCTCTTCATCTTTAGCAATTTTCTTAGTCATGTGTTTCCTCAGTCTCTTACACCTTGCCTGGCCCATCATAGTAGGTGCTGAATAAATGTGTGAGCTGAGTGGAATAATTTAGTAGGAAAAGAGAAACACACAAATTGGATAAAACCTGGCAGGCTACGATGAAAATGATTAACAGGTACAAAGTGCTTTGTACATTGGGAGATCAGGAGACATTAATTTTGATTAAGGTATCTGGGAATGCCCTGTGGAGTAGGCAGATTTGACCTGGGCCCCAATCATAGGGGCTGAGGCAAGGAGCTTAAAGATGGAAATGACAGTATGAGTTAAGGCTGAGAGGTAGAAGTAAACAGGGTGCGCTTTGTTATCAGGGAGTTATTGGTGGGGGGTGGGGCAGAAGAGTAGGGTAAACGAATGGGTACAGGTGGGAAGAAAAAATGTAGTTGGTTCCTACATTTTGAGGATTTTGATGTGACTAGTCATTCTTTATAGTTTTAAAACGTTTCTGAAAAACACTGCTTTCAATATGGCCAGAGGCATCTTTGGGCAGAGTGGATCTGAGGGATGGCAGGGGTCGGGAAAGTGGCGGGCCAGAAATGACAACTGGCTTGCCCCGGAAGAAGGCAGGGAGTGGGAGGATGGCCGAGACCTTCGGCGGCACAAGAGCAGTTAGTGGCCAATATTCGCCCCGAGGTGAGGAAGGAGTGTCTGCGAGGAGGCGGGACACCCTTAGAGCTCAGCAGGCAGCAGGAAGCTGCAGAACAACGCTTATAAAGACATGTCACCCACACTGGGAGGGCAGCAGCGAAATCCGCGGCAGCCGGGTTGTTACAGCCTTTGAGGGAAGTCGCAAGACCCAGCTCCGCCCAACAGCATCGGGCCCCGCGCCCCGCCCCATGCCCTCGCCCCGCCCCTCATCCCTCGCCCCGCCCCTCGCCTCTCGCCCCGCCCCTCGCCTCTCGCCCCGCCTCCCGCGCTCCCCGTCAGGTTCAAAGCCCCCTCCCGCCTAACGTCTTCAGCCCAGCCAGGCTGCCCTTCTTCCCTGCGGAGGGAGGGCCTGGGCGGTCGCGTTGGCGGGAGGGAGGTTACCTTTCCCAGTCTCGCTCTGGCCGCCTGAGCCAGGAGGAAGCAGCGGCGAGGTCTGCGGGAGGCATGGCGGGAGCTCCGGACGAGCGCCGGCGGGGCCCCGCGGCAGGGGAGCAGCTGCAGCAGCAACACGTCTCTTGCCAGGTCTTCCCCGAGCGTCTGGCCCAGGGGAATCCCCAGCAAGGGTTCTTCTCCAGCTTCTTCACCAGCAACCAGAAGTGCCAGCTTAGGCTCCTGAAGACGCTGGAGACAAGTAGGAGCCATGACCTGGAGGCTGTGGTTCCACAATTACTTAATTAAATCAATATCTTTTTTAGATCCATATGTCAAACTTCTGCTTGATGCTATGAAACACTCAGGTTGGTAAGTAACTCTTTTTGAAGTGCTGCTCTGAGTCTGGACATTGTCTCCTTTTCTTGCCTTTTAGTGCTGTTAACAAAGATAGACACTTTTCTTGCGAAGACTGTAATGGAAATGTCAGTGGAGGTTTTGATGCTTCAACATCTCAGGTAGGCATTATTGCCAAATTGTTTCCTTCCCTGCCTGGCTAATTTTTATTTTATTTTTTTATAGAGATGGGGTTTTGCTCTGTTGCCCAGGCTGGTCCCGAACTCCTGGGCTCAAGGAATCTGCCTGCCTCAGCCTCTCAAAGTACTGGGATTATAGGCATGAGCCACTGCACCCAACCTCATTGTATATGCTCATGACAACCTGGGTTTTTCTTCATGACAACTGTCATTGCATGTATGTAAACATTTTGGTAAATATTTGGTTAGCACTGAACTTCTTTTATTTTGGTGTCTCCTAGATAGTTTTGTGCCAGAATAATATCCATAATCAGGCCCATATGAACAGAGTGGTCACACACGAGCTTATTCATGCATTTGATCATTGTCGTGCCCATGTCGACTGGTTCACCAACATCAGACATTTGGCGTGCTCAGAGGTGAGTTTTATTGTATTTTTCTCCAGAATACTTTATTTCTTTTTATTTGTCTTCTGTGTGATAGGTTCGAGCTGCTAACCTTAGTGGAGACTGCTCACTTGTCAATGAAATATTCAGGTTACATTTTGGATTAAAACAACACCACCAGGTAAAAACTAATATGAAATCACTTCCCCTCCAAATTAGAGCCTCATACTTTTCCTTCTTTTTAGACTTGTGTGCGAGACAGAGCCACTCTTTCTATCCTGGCTGTTAGGAATATCAGCAAAGAAGTAGCTAAAAAGGCTGTTGATGAAGTTTTTGAATCTTGTTTCAATGACCATGAACCTTTTGGAAGGATCCCACATAACAAGACTTATGCAAGATATGCTCACAGAGACTTTGAAAACCGTGATCGGTATTATTCAAATATATGAGCACAATGACATTTTTATATTACAGAGCTTCCATCATCATGAAGAAAAAAAAATTTGGTTCTCAAGTGAACAAACATATAAAATGTAAACAATCCCTACAATCCAGATAAAACAGAGAAGACTGTGATTCTAGCATATTATCAGAAAAAGTAACTATGGCAAAAAATGAAACTGCTTTAAACTCCAAGGCAGAAATTGTATCTTTATAGCTAACCATTTAGTAAATAAATACATTACATTTTTGTATTTTAGTCATTTGTTTTTATTACATGTGATTATTTTAAAATTTGATTATGAAACCTGTGAAGTGTGCTCTTCCATGATGTTGATAGGTGACCACTGTTGGTATTTACATTAAATGTAAAGAAATGTGTACTGATCTCATTGTAGGATACTTATTGAGCTGTTGTTATGATGAAAATTGGAAATAATTCATTCAGTGGTCAATGCTATCCTCTCCCTATTCTTCTTTTATCATATATGTGGGACCCATATGGCCTAATTTTCTGGGGACAGTCCTGGTTAGATCTTTTTCTTTTTAATAAAGGCAGTGCTCGAATTTTAGCTCCAGATCGACTGCAAGAACAAACCAGCAATACTGAGAGGACCCACAGACCCTCTGAAGGAAGCGACTGCTCCTACAGTGCCCAGGAGACACCCCAAATACTGTGAGTGCCCAACTGCAGAAGTGGGAAAGGGAGACCCTCCTCTCCCACACACACCCCCCCACTGGAGAAACTGAAGGTCTGTTTGTGGGAGAAGTTTCCGACCTTACCTGGAGCTGAGTTAATTTAGAGAGCCGAGCGAAATACAGGGGTAGAGCAAGCAGCAGGAAGGCCCAGGGAGCTCGCTGGGTCCCCAAGCAGCCCATTCCTGCCTGTCACCACAGAGATCCATTGCAAGGGCAGCCAGAAGAGCAGCGGGTAAAACTCCACAGGGAGAAGGACATCTCTAGCTGAACTTTGTAACTATTTCAATGGGGCAAGAAGCCTCCCGGCCAGAACTTGGGAGAGGGCACAAATCCCATGTGCAGAATCCACAGAGGGGAAGAACCAAGCTCTTTTCTTTCACAGCTGGGAGGTGGGTAGCCTGGGGCAAGTTTTCAAGCCTGTCTCACCCACCACCTGGAAGCAGACTTGGGGCTGTGGTGGGGGGCATGGTGGGAGTGAGACTGGCCCTTCGGCTTGTGTGGGAGCTGGGTGAGGCCTGTGACTGCCGGCTTTCCCCTACTTCCCTGACAACCTGCATGACTCCCCAGAGGCAGTCATAATCCTCCTAGGGACACAACTCCAGTGACCTGGGAATCTCACCCTCATCTCCCACAACAGTCACAGCAAGACCTGCCCAAGGAGAGTCTGAGCTCAGACATGTCTATCCCTGCCCCGACCTGATGTTCCTTCCCTACCCACCCTGGTATCTGAACAAAAAGGGCATACAATCTTGGGAGTTCTAGGGCCCCACTCACCACAAGTTCTTCTCCATACTACCACAACTGATGCTCTCTGGAAAGCGCTACCTCCTGGCAGGAGGCCAGCCAGCACAAAAATAGAGCCTTCAACCACCAAAGCTAAGAACCCTCATGGAGTCCATTGCACCCCCCCTGCCACCTCCACTGGAACAGGTGCTGGTATCCACAGCCGAGAGACCCATAGACGGTTCACATCACAGGATTCTGTGCAGGCAACCCCCAGTACCAGCATGGAGCTGGGTAGACTCACTGGGTGGCTAGACCCAGAAGAGAGACAACAATCACAGCAGTTTGGCTTACAGGAAGCCACATCCATCGGAAAAGGGGGAGGGTATACATCAAGGGAACACCCTGTGGGACAAAGGAACCTGAACAATGGCCTTCAGCCCTAGACCTTCCCTTTGACAGAGACTACCCAAATGAGAAGGAACCAGAAAACTAACCCTGGTAATATGACAAAACAAAAGCTCTTTAACACCCACAAAAAAATCACACTAGTTCACCAGCAATGGATTCAAACCAAGAAGAAATCCCTGATTTACCTGAAAAAGAATTCAGGAGGTTAGTTATTAAGCTAATCAGGGAGGCACCAGAGAAAGGCAAAGCCCAGTGCAAGGAAATCCAAAAAATGATATAAGAAGTGAAGGGAGAAATATTCAAGGAAATGGAGAGCTTAAAGAAAAAAGAATAAAAAATTCAGGAAACTTTGGACACACTTTTAGAAATGCAAAATGCTCTGGAAAATCTCAGCAATAGAATTGAACAAGTAGAAGAAAGAAATTCAGAGCTTGAAGACAAGGTCTTCAAATTAACCCAATCCAA